ATGATGCATCAGCATGAATTTTCTGCCGCTTGGGAAATGCCTTCAAGATACCCCTGGGATCCATTGAAGTATGGCTGGATCCCGGCCTATTGGAGCGTTGGTCAGGGCTGCTGCACGTGGAAATCCAGAATTGAGGCCCTCCAACCCCTTTGCCTATGGAGGTAGGGTCTTTCCTGACCAGGCTTTGGGGGTAGCAGCCCAGTTTGGGGAAGCGGGTCGGGGGAGGGGGTCTCTTCAAACCCGGTTAAACTTCAGTGGTTTAGCCTAGCTTCACACTCCCCAGCCTTTCGAAGTTGGAGTATTACGGGAAATGAGGGGAAGGCTGGTGCCATCGGGGGTACTTTTGAGGAGTAGGAAACGACACCATTCCTCAGAGGGGTTGCGCTAAAGATTCAGCACAGCCCTGCTGCGGCCCACTTCGAAGGGCTTTACCAAATGGGATGCTGGGCTAGGAAATGGAGCTTTAGGGGATGGAGCGGAGCCTGGGGAGGACCTGCACATAAACCCCACATACTATTTCTCTACCTCCAACACAGACTCGCAGAGGAAGGAGGAGGACTTTCGGGGGTGAGTGGGAACGCCCTGCACCTGTCCTGGTCTCAGCCTCTCGACATGGGGGTGCTCAGCGCCGCAGCTGCGGGGAGATGGGGCACGGCCGCAGCAGGTGTGGGGAGCCCTCCGGGAATGGAGGAGTCTCGCAGCTGCGGGTGAAGTCCCGGGCAGGTGCGGTGTACTCGCCGTGTACGCAGCTGGCGCAGGCCAGGGAATCCCAGCTCGGGGCTAGAAGAAAGCTGGAGTGCCCGACCCCGGCCCCAAGAGTCTCTCCAACCCCCAGAGTCGGTCCCCGGGTGGGGTCGACTACTGGCCAAGCTAGTCACCCGGGGGTGGGCAGGAATAGACCACTTACCAGCAGAGCCAATGAGAGCGGACGAAGGGGGGAAGGAGGGCAAATGGCCAGAATAGCTTCCGAGTCAGCCGGAAGTGACCCTCTGGAACGGTTGCCATGGCAGCGGCTGGGCGTGCTGCTTAGCAGGGGAAAGATGGCGGTGACGGGCTGGTTGGAGAGTCTGCGGACAGCCCAGAAGACTGCGCTGCTGCAGGACGGTAACTCGAGGGTCCCCACGGGCTCCTTCGTTTTGAGGTAAGGCATTCTCTGTTTTGTGCATAGGGAGAAGGAAGGTTCACTATTTATTCCCAGACGGCAAGGAAATGGCTGAAGAATATGACGAGAAGACGAGTGAACTACTTGGTAAGTGACAGAGGCTCCCAGTGGGCCTTTAGTTCTTTTCTTCTTACTGTTTTTCTTTCCCCAGAAAGGCCTGAGTGTGGACTGATGGGCAGACAGGAGGACCTCACTTGAGCCACTGGGCCCAGCTCTAGAACAGCAGATCTTTTTCTTACTCTTCTTCCTATCCACCACTGCTGCCCTGGCAAAATACTCTCCATTATTAATTTTTAAGTATAAATAATCCCAGGGGTTGAGCTGGCTTTTGCTTGTGCATTCTATGAAGTAAAGTAGGGACATGGTTTTTGTGGCAATAAATAGGAATAGTTTCCATTTTTCTAGCTAAGTATACAAATTTGATAATTAGCCAAACCAGTTTTCTGTTAGAAAAATTCAAAGTAATTTACAGAGGAAGAATTGCCAATAGGTGTGCGTCAGTCTGGGACAGAGTTCCTCCCGTCGGTGTTAATAAGCATGTTAGTGTCCTGTTTTTTTCCTACCCTCTCAGTGCTATTCATTCCCACCCCCCACAATGATTGCTGCATGTATTCATAGAGGAAAAAACTGAAGGCCCCACAACAATGATCGGAACATCAAACCAGCCTGAGAAGAACACAGCATGTCCAAGGGGGCTGAGGCTGAAGGGCAGGCCATCCCCCAGCGATTACATTCGGATTACCGACTTAATCTGCTTTGGTATTTGACCGCCAGCCTAACCACCCCAGGCTGCATTTGGAGGATATTGAGCACTTTCATCCCCAAGCACTTCACTGGCTTTATAAATGACCCACTCGATTCCCTTCGGCCTCCTCTGGGATGGGACATGGCAGCTGTTTAATTGCCACATAGCAATGTTGCAGTGTTTTAAGGCAGAAAAGAAGAATCCTGCATCCAGTTGAAGCTGCAGGGAACATTTAGGGAAGGGGAATGTAATTATCCACATTGGAAGTGGGCCAGGGTTTGGAGCTTTGGGGAAAGAGGCCTTTAGGACTTCTACTTTCCAGCCCACCTGAAAGATGGGGCCTCCTTTCAGCAGTCTGGGACATCAGCCTGCTTCCTGCTGATTTAGGAAAAAGCCCCCAGGCGCCACCTCCTTTATATATTCCCCATCAGACTCTTCACCGGGGTGGAAAGTCTCTTTTCCAAGGTCTGGCTGGGGCTCAGCTGGGAAGATATGACAGCGTCCCGGGAAGCTGCCTCACACCAGTTTGGGTTTAACATATAATCAAATCAGAGTGACAGCAGATGGAAACAGTCTTCTGTTGCCGCAGGAGCCGTCCTTGAGTTCAGAAACAAAGACGGGGGCAAGAAAGACAAGACAAAGTGTGCATTTGTACATGTGTGTTCACACCCATGCACTTGTGCATAGGAAAAATAAGAAGGACTTCCCCAAAATCTTTTATTGGGTCTTATCTCTAGAGGGAATGGGAAAGGAGACTTTCTTCTACATTCTAACAAAGAATTTAATTCTCAAGGTGTTTAAACAAAAAATAAAGGTGAAGCAGCCAGAGGTGTCAAGTTCCCTGAGTGGTTTTTAAGGTC